TCGCGCCACTGCTCTCCAGTCTGGGCGACAGACTGTGACTCCGTCACAAAAACAAAACAAAACAAAACAAAAAAAACTTCCCCCACGTCTGTTTACCATTATTACAAAAAGCTTGTATGATTGCTCACTGCATCTTCTCCATCCTCCAAGGAAACATCATCGCATTTAAACTCTGTCCTCCATTACGCAAACGAGAAAATAGAGGTTCAGAGGAGGAGACAAGTTGCCCAACTACCAAAATACAAATTCAAACCGGAGTCTTGGCTCTAAAGACTGTTTCCGTTATTTACGCTTTTAACACGCTCCATCTTTCTATCTTCCCCTCGGTGTACCATTTACTCTACCCAGAGGGAGACATCCATGCCTCCCGCTGCTTGTCACACCTCCCCCGTCTCAGAGTCCCCAGAAGTTAAAAGCAATCTCCACGAGCCCTATTTTGAGATAGAATATGTTCCCACACTGTGGATGGAAGCGAGAGATAACTGCAGGAAGCCGTTTTGGCGCCTCAACCATCCCTCGGTACCTCCTCCTGGTCCCCAGCCTCTCGGGCCTAGACTGCCCGTGACCCCCGCCAAAGTCTCGGGTCCCCCTTCCATATGGCCGGTCTCCGCCTCCCCGGGCCCGGGGAAGTCTCCAGGCTGTTTTTTTACCCTGCAGCGAGAAGGATGGTGTGGATATCCAACGGATGCTACCTCCCTTCAAAACTTAAGCCACCACCAACTCCAACATACTGGCGTCCGCCATTAGACCTCAAGACAGGGACATTCTGGTGGCGCGCGGCGGAAAAAGGCACCCAATCCGCGCCTGAAGAATATATATAATTTTTAAAAAATGCTTCCGTCTTGCTTCCACACGGCATTACAAATTATTTAAACATGCTTTATTGCTTTGCTTTTTCCAGGAGAATAGAAAATTAATACGTTTTTAGAAGTAGACTTTAAAAAAAAAAAACCATTAGAGTTCATTGGGCACTTCTGTGGGCAGCCCCAAATAGGCGCCAACGAAGAGGGGGCCTCGCGGGACCGGAAGTGCCGAATGGGGACCAAGATGGCGGACCTTGATTCGCCTCCGAAGCTGTCAGGGGTGCAGCAGCCGTCTGAGGGGGTGGGAGGTGGCCGCTGCTCCGAAATCTCCGCTGAGCTCATTCGCTCCCTGACAGAGCTGCAGGAGCTGGAGGCTGTATACGAACGGCTCTGCGGCGAGGAGGTGCGGGGTCGAGCCTCTTCTTTTTCATGGAGTTCTGCTGACAGGATGTTTCTCTGTGTTTCAGAAAGTGGTGGAGAGAGAGCTGGATGCTCTTTTGGAACAGCAAAACACCATTGAAAGTAAGATGGTCACTCTCCACCGAATGGGGTGAGTCTGTGCATCTCAGCAAGAGCTAATGTGTTATGTGTATGCTAACAATGTATTTCTCCAGTCCTAATCTGCAGCTGATTGAGGGAGATGCAAAGCAGCTGGCTGGAATGATCACCTTTACCTGCAACCTGGCTGAGAATGTGTCCAGCAAAGTTCGTCAGCTTGACCTGGCCAAGGTAATACATCAAGCTTTTTTTTTTTTTTTTTTATTTAACAAAATTCAATATCCTTTCGTGGTAGAAACACTCAACAAATTTGGAATAGAGGGGAACTTCTCAGCCTGATAAAGAGCATCTGTGAAAAACCACAGCTGGCCAGGTGTGGTGGCTCATGCCTGCAATCCTAACACTTTGGGAGACCAAAGCAGTAGGATCTCTTGAGGCCAGAAGTTGGAGACCAAACCTTGGAACACAGTAAGACCCTGTCCTACAAAAATTTTTTAAAAACATTGTTTGTAAGTACCAAATCTTTTTGCAGAACCGCCTCTATCAGGCCATTCAGAGAGCTGATGACATCTTGGACCTGAAGTTCTGCATGGATGGAGTTCAGACTGCTTTGAGGAGTGAAGATTATGAGCAGGCTGCAGCACATACTCATCGCTACTTGTGCCTGGACAAGTCGGTCATTGAGCTCAGCCGACAGGGCAAAGAGGGTCAGCATCCGAAACTGTTGGTTTTTAGTTTAACTTGAATTTTCATTTTCTCCCTGTTGAGCAGGGAGCATGATTGATGCCAACCTGAAATTGCTGCAGGAAGCTGAGCAACGTCTCAAAGCCATTGTGGCAGAGAAGTTTGCCATTGCCACCAAGGAAGGTGATCTGCCCCAGGTGGAGCGCTTCTTCAAGATCTTCCCACTGCTGGGTTTGCATGAGGAGGGATTAAGAAAGTTCTCGGAGTACCTTTGCAAGCAGGTATGGACCCTGATTGCTTGGCAGGATAATTGGAGGAATGTGTGTGGGTTTTCTCCTTTTTTAGGTGGCCAGTAAAGCTGAGGAGAATCTGCTCATGGTGCTGGGGACAGACATGAGTGATCGGAGAGCTGCAGTCATCTTTGCAGATACACTTACTCTTCTGTTTGAAGGTGAGCCTCTTTCTCCGCTCTAGAGAGACTGGGGAATATAACCCTATTGCTTCCTCCCTTCTAGGGATTGCCCGCATTGTGGAGACCCACCAGCCAATAGTGGAGACCTATTATGGGCCAGGGAGACTCTATACCCTGATCAAATATCTGCAGGTGGAATGTGACAGACAGGTGGAGAAGGTGGTAGACAAGTTCATCAAGCAAAGGGACTACCACCAGCAGGTGAGCAGGGGAAGCTACAGGTAGGGTTTGGTAAGAATATTCTCATTCCTGTGGTATGTTGCAGTTCCGGCATGTTCAGAACAACCTGATGAGAAATTCTACAACAGAAAAAATCGAACCAAGGTAATAATCCTTCTCTCTTCTTCAGCCCACAGTCGTCCTATTCCTTCTGCTCCATGTGTCTCAGAGAACTGGACCCCATCCTGACTGAGGTCACCCTGATGAATGCCCGCAGTGAGCTATACTTACGCTTCCTCAAGAAGAGGATTAGCTCTGATTTTGAGGTGGGAGACTCCATGGCCTCAGAGGAAGTAAAGCAAGGTAAAAACGTTTCCCATATTTTTGGGGAGGGTAAATGAGTATTCCTTTCTTGGCTGTCCCCTAGAGCACCAGAAGTGTCTGGACAAACTCCTCAATAACTGCCTTTTGAGCTGTACCATGCAGGAGCTAATTGGCTTATATGTTACCATGGAGGAGTACTTCATGAGGGAGACTGTCAATAAGGTAGGACATAGGACGCATCTCTTGGAAATGGGGACCCTCAGTGTTGGCTTTGCCTTTTGGGTAGGCTGTGGCTCTGGACACCTATGAGAAGGGCCAGCTGACATCCAGCATGGTGGATGATGTCTTCTACATTGTTAAGAAGTGCATTGGGCGGGCTCTGTCCAGCTCCAGCATTGACTGTCTCTGTGCCATGATCAACCTCGCCACCACAGAGCTGGAGTCTGACTTCAGGTACAGTTGACTCCCTTTCTCCTTTCTAGGCATGTCAATTCCTCTATGCAATCCTGCCCCCCAGGGATGTTCTGTGTAATAAGCTGCGGATGGGCTTTCCTGCCACCACCTTCCAGGACATCCAGCGCGGGGTGACAAGTGCCGTGAACATCATGCACAGCAGCCTCCAGCAAGGCAAATTTGACACAAAAGGCATCGAGAGTACTGACGAGGCGAAGATGTCCTTCCTGGTAGGTACCCCACAGCTCACGAGCTGGGTTGGGGAAGTCACGTTCTTCCTTCCTCATCTCCCAGGTGACTCTGAACAACGTGGAAGTCTGCAGTGAAAACATCTCCACTCTGAAGAAGACACTGGAGGTACGAGGGAAATTGCCTATCAGTGGTCAGCACTCGGTGGTCTTACAGCAGTGTTCTCCCCTAGAGTGACTGCACCAAGCTCTTCAGCCAGGGCATTGGAGGGGAGCAGGCCCAGGCCAAGTTTGACAGCTGCCTTTCTGACTTGGCCGCCGTGTCCAACAAATTCCGAGACCTCTTGCAGGTAAGCCCCAGGTTCAACTGCTGACTGAATCCGTGTCACATGTCTCCACCTTGTCCTTGTGCAGGAAGGGCTGACGGAGCTCAACAGCACAGCCATCAAGCCACAGGTGCAGCCTTGGATCAACAGCTTTTTCTCCGTCTCCCACAACATCGAGGAGGTTAGCCTGGCCACAGGCAGCCATCAAGCCCCCCATGGTGACCAGCCCTGCTTCCTGACAACAGGAAGAATTCAATGACTATGAGGCCAACGACCCTTGGGTACAACAGTTCATCCTTAACCTGGAGCAGCAAATGGCAGAGTTCAAGGTGAGCAGGGGCCCTAGGGATCCACTTAGGGAGGGCTCGGCTGATGTCAACCCTCTGTGTGCAGGCCAGCCTGTCCCCGGTCATCTACGACAGCCTAACCGGCCTCATGACTAGCCTTGTTGCCGTCGAGTTGGAGAAAGTGGTGCTGAAATCCACCTTTAACCGGGTAAGGTAAAGGGGTCATGGGTCTGCGGCTCTTAAGTAGTGACTGGGCTTGGGTTCTCCTGCAGCTGGGTGGTCTGCAGTTTGACAAGGAGCTGAGGTCGCTCATTGCCTACCTTACCACGGTGACCACCTGGACCATCCGAGACAAGTTTGCCCGGCTCTCCCAGATGGCCACCATCCTCAATCTGGAGCGGGTAGGTGGGGCACCCTTGGCCCAGCCAGGGAGTTGCTGACTGGTCTCTATGTCCTTCCCCACAGGTGACCGAGATCCTCGATTACTGGGGACCCAATTCCGGCCCATTGACGTGGCGCCTCACCCCTGCTGAAGTGCGCCAGGTGCTGGCCCTGCGGATAGACTTCCGCAGTGAAGATATCAAGAGGCTGCGCCTGTAGCTGCCTGGATGAGCACACCTGGCTCATCACACTTGCAGGCCTGTTCCCTAAGGGGCCCCAGCCAAGGAGCTGAGCGAGGCTGTCTGGCTTGGGGGAGATCTGACAGCCCAGACCTTTCTACGGCTGGCAGCAGAGAAACAAAGTCTGGACCCACTCCATGCTCTGCCCTCAGACCTGGCCAGGTGATGCTCTGGGGGCAGCATCTCCCCACCGAGAGAAGCGGGCTCCTAATGAGGTGGGAAAGCCACGGCAGGCAGCGAGCAGCCCAGGCCAGCTTTCTGCATGGATGGTCAGTCTCTTGCCCTCAAACACTACAGCAAACAAGCTACCCCTGCCAGTCCTAGACAACTTGGGTACATCTGGGGACCTAGCAGTTAGGCTTGACTTTGAGGAGAGGCTGTGATGTTTATGATCCCTGAATAAAGCTACTCCTTGGAGAGATGCCAGTGTGCTGTTACCAGGGAGGGCCAGATGC